GGGAGAGAATCTAGGGGTGAGGGGGTGCTTGTAAGGAGCTGCCTCAGAGGCAGGAACTGGGACGTGCACCCATTGGGCACCACGCCTCTCTGTGCTTCACAACAAACTGGCACATCCCAAGGCCACTGGAAGCCCTGCTGGGCCATCTCCCCAAGGCCAGTGCTGTACACATAACCCTACAAGACCAGTTTCCTACACATAACCCTACAAGACCAGTTTCCTACACATAACCCCAGATCCCTTGTCCTGTCTTCTCAGTGGGGCTGGAGCAAGTCAGCAGGTGCCACTTTCTCCTGCCTTGTCTCTGCCTAATAAAATGCGTCTCAATGTTTTACACCTGCCATTTAGCATGGACTGCTTTAACACCTCAAAAAGGCCTGTGGAGGAGCCTATAATCATCAAGGAGGAATTCCCAGAATACAAAATAACACTAGCGGCTGATAACAACTCTAAAAAATAAGTTTGTGTAATAATGGGGGTGAGAAGAGATCATAAGGTTATGTAAATAAGGTGAGGTTTTGAGTTCAAAGGAATTCTCTGGTATTTTTCTGTGTGTGTACACATGCACCCACACACTTGTGTGTATATGTGTACAGACATATATAAACACATGCATATAATGTGTATATATGCATTACATATATGCACATTCATACATCTTTATGTACAAAATACATATATGTATATATAAACACCGATGTACAAACACATACGCACACATCTATATACATACACATGTGTGTGCACATATACACATACCTGCATATACACACATTTCGTGGGGTGCGGAGAGTCACTTAAAGGCTGCAGGGCCATAAGGCTTCCTGCTTGACTGATATTCATTAATGTTTGCTGAATTACAGCAAACCTTTGCTGTGCCCATCCTGTTCTTTATCATTGACCATTGCTCTCAGGAGTTAATGTTTGAACCTGGCCATAAAGGAATCAACAGCTGCTGACCTCTGGCCGCTATTCGAAGGGAAGGGAGCCCCCTATAAAACAGCCTACAGTGGACAGTCTGGTCGGCAGAGCCGCAGGTCAGTCGTGAAGAGGGAGCTCTATTGCCACCATGAGTTTCTCCGGCAAGTACCAACTGCAGAGCCAGGAAAACTTTGAAGCCTTCATGAAGGCAATCGGTGAGTGCTGGACTGAAAGGCAAAGCTGTGGGCCCATATCTAAACCTCAGACGGTTTCCACCAGGTCTGCCGGAAGAGCTCATCCAGAAGGGGAAGGATATCAAGGGGGTGTCGGAAATCGTGCAGAATGGGAAGCACTTCAAGTTCACCATCACCGCTGGGTCCAAAGTGATCCAAAACGAATTCACGGTGGGGGAGGAATGTGAGCTGGAGACAATGACAGGGGAGAAAGTCAAGGTAGGAGGGCATCCCTTCTGCTGTCAGAACTTTTCCTCACAGGTCACCTCTCTGTTCCCTGCAGACAGTGGTTCAGTTGGAAGGTGACAATAAACTGGTGACAACTTTCAAAAACATCAAGTCTGTGACCGAACTCAACGGCGACATAATCACCAATGTAAGTTGGTGGTGCTCTGAGCGTGTGGCTCCGAACACTTCATAATTTCTTTTCTGGCTTTCAGACCATGACATTGGGTGACATTGTCTTCAAGAGAATCAGCAAGAGAATTTAAACAAGTCTGCATTTCATATTATTTTAGTGTGTAAAATTAATGTAATAAAGTGAACTTTGTTTTAAAAAAAAATGTCTTCTCAATGCCTTTTCATTGATGGTGCT